GTTATGCTAACCTGGCGTTAGCGCTGAGACTCGTTGAGCCTTGCTTGCAGTGTTTACATGCCAAGTGCAGGTGCATGCGTGGCACACAGACACAAACAGCACCTCCACAGCCTCGCAGCGTCATGGGGTGGGAACGGTGAGAAGGTTTAAAAAGGCTCCGCAGGGGGCCAGTCATGGAAGTGGCCAGGAAACCCTGGTCTCCTGCCGCCTGCGTGTGGCCAGCCGTGCTTCAGGGGCGACTGTGGTGCGGCTCCTTGGGGTGATGTCTCCTGGCAGGCGTGAGGCCAGGACTGCATGTGTTCAGGACTCCACGTCCTGGGCTGAGCTGGGCTCTTCCGGGGCTCTGTCAAGGCAGAAAGTGTGGCCCAAGGAAGCAGCGGCACTCTCAGTCGGAAACGTATTCCTAACAGGTGTCGGGCAGAAAGTGTGGCCCAAGGAAGCAGCGGCTCTCTCCGTTGGAGACGTGTCACCAACAGGAATATTCACAGTGGGTGTTTAATTTGTGTGCTTAAAAAGAAAAATTAGCTTTGGATTGACTACACACATTGCATGACAAAAAAGAAGAATTAAGACTTTATTTCTGTGCCAAAACTAAAACTTAGACTTGAAGAGAAATTGTTTTAAATAGAAGTGAATGTTGGAGACCTCTTTTCTTTCGTGTGGAAAGGTACGCTGCAGTGGTTTAGAGCTCTGGCGTCAGTGAGGGAGGAATGGTCGTCAGTCACAGGCTTGCGTCGTGATCCTCTGAGAGCGGCACATGGGGGAGGAGAATCAGCAATTCCAAGAAATTTGAAGTTACATTTTAAAACTATATTTAAAACAGACTAATATTTATAAAAGTAGCTTTTATTTTCAGAGAAGATAAAATGCTGTGAGCTCTGTGGGATGAGAGCCCTACCCTGTCCTTTTTATTTTAAAAGTAATTCACGAATGTTTTTAAAAAGTTTCTAAAAATAACTAGCAGGATATAAAAGTATAAATAAATTGAAATAGAATCTTCCCTGCCTGTTTCCCTCGAGTTCCATTCCTGAATGCTCCTCCAGAGTTGGTGTCGACAGAGGCCTCCTTATGGCTCCCTGCAGCAGGTCGTGCCGCACCTCCGCCTCCGCCTCCGTCCCCCGAGTCTCCATGTGTTCGCGGCAGGGACCGCCGGCTCCTGGTGAGGCCGCGTGGCGATGCGCTGGGTGGATGAGGCCTTTGGATATAATTTTATTTTCTCCCAGTAATGAGCAGTCCCACTGTCTTTAACGGACACCTAAAGAGTGCAGAGCAAGGAGATGGAGCGCTGGACGCCTTCAAATACCGGGACAACCAGGATCCAGAGCAGCGAGGGACCCACAGTGCTCCCTCAGAGGCCTCTGGACCCCACGCCCACACGTCCCTGTGACCACCCACACCCTCCCCCGACTGGCTTCTCCATGCTGCTGTCTCCGGGACATGAGTCGCCTGTCTGTCCCCCACGTGTGGCCAGGAGGGCATGAGCCACCTGTCTGTCCCCTACGTGTGCCCAGGAGGGCACGAGCCGCCTGTCTGTCTGCCATGTGTGCCCAGGAGATACGGTGCTTTTCCTGCCATGTCCTCAGAGCTGTGCATGTGGCACACAGGAAGCAGTTGTCACAAATAAACAGGAATTTGGCCTGTGTATGTTAGTCCTGAGAACTTGGTTAGCACGAGTCTGTTTCTGCAAGATAACCCGTTCCTGGTGAGCAGACAGAGCTAGTCATAGAGCCTGCTGGCATGGGCTGTGCCAGGGCCCTGTGGGGTTGGCAGGGAAGCACGTCCTGTGTGGCCAGGTGTCCCCCGGGGAGAGAGCTCTGGGCTGTGAATCCTTCTGGGAGGCAGGCGAAGGGCCCTGGCCTTCTGTACCCCAGTGTTTCCTGTGTGCCAACAGGAACAGGTGCTTAGCATCTCGTGCCATGGGGCCTCTCAGCGCCCTCCTGAGCCAGAGCTTGCTGTTGAGCTGTACAGCGCCTCGAGAGAGGCTGCCTGGGGGAGGCTGGCCTGGGACTCCTGGCATGGGCCCACTCCGCTCAGGCACCTCTGCACCCTCCTCGATTGTCCGTAAGGGCAGGGGGTCCCTCCGGGCCCTGGCCTATGCCACACCCTCCGGAGGTGAAGCCGGGGTGCTCTGCTTGTTCTCGCAGTACGGCTTCTCTCACAGGGCAAAGGTCACTCGTGACGTGTCCCAGTCAAAAACGGGGTAAAGTGTGGGGAAACGCACAAAGTGTGTTTTGCTTTTTAGAGAAGAGCGGTTGAGCACACGCCATGCTGGCTGCTCAGGTTGGGGTGCAGCCTGCAGAGAGCTTCCCGAACTTGGGGGTCCTGAGTCCGTAACTGCTCGAAGCGGTGCCTGGATCGTCCGGGTCCCTTCTGTTTACTCACATTGGTTGTGGAGCGCTGACTGGCTTGTGCGCTCCAGGCCTTAGATGGGGACACAGGTGAGGAGCTAGACCCTCTCGGGGTCCTTTGAAGTGCCAGGCGCCCAGAGCACAGCAGGTGCAGGGCTTAACTCAGAACCTCCTGGAGCCCTGCCTGGCACCGTGTCATTGGGAGTCCATGGCACAGGCAGGTACGGGTTTCTGGTGTGCATGGCAGAGGCGTTCTGGCGGCCTCAGCACGTGCACTTTGCCTAAGCTCACGTCCGACACACCGAGGGTTCCAGGTTCCACTCGGTATTTCCTGAAAACAACTGCCCAGGGCACTGGCGCTGACCGGGGCCCCTGCAGACGGCTGGGTCTCCACCCCACTCCACCAGCAACCAGGCCTCCACCCCACTCCACCAGCAACCAGGCCTCCACCCCACTCCACCAGCAACCAGGCCTCCACCCCACTCCACCAGCAACCAGGCCTCCACCCCACTCCACCAGCAACCAGGCCTCCACCCCACTCCACCAGCAACCAGGCCTCCACCCCACTCCACCAGCAACCAGGCCTCCACCCCACTCCACCAGCAACCAGGCCTCCACCCCACTCCTCCATCAACCAGGCCTCCACCCCACTCCACCAGCAACCAGGCCTCCACCCCACTCCACCAGCAACCAGGCCTCCACCCCACTCCTCCAGCAACCAGGCCTCCACCCCACTCCACCAGCAACCAGGCCTCCACCCCACTCCACCAGCAACCAGGCCTCCATCCCACTCCTCCAGCAACCAGGCCTCCACCAGCAACCAGGCCTCCACCCCACTCCACCAGCAACCAGGCCTCCACCCCACTCCTCCAGCAACCAGGCCTCCACCCCACTCCACCAGCAGCCAGACCCATGCTCAGGGCCTCATCAGCGACCTTTCACCTGTGGAGCATGGTTTACCCCAGGCCCCTTCGGCCGCTGCAGGTGTGCGGGTGGTTTCGGGATGGCATTGTCCTCTCACTGGCCTCTCTGGTCCCCGGCCCCGCAGGTGTACATCGGTGAGCTCCCGCAGGACTTCCTCCGCATCACGCCCACACAGCAGCAGCGGCAGGTCCAGCTGGACGCCCAGGCGGCCCAGCAGCTGCAGTACGGAGGCGCAGTGGGCACCGTGGGCCGACTGAACATCACGGTGGTACAGGTGGGCCTTGGGGCACCCTCCTGCCTGCCTGGACCTCCTTTTCCTGACATTGGCTTCATTCCAGGCAAAGTTGGCCAAGAATTACGGCATGACCCGCATGGACCCCTACTGCCGACTGCGCCTGGGCTACGCGGTGTACGAGACGCCCACGGCACACAATGGCGCCAAGAATCCCCGCTGGAATAAGGTCATCCACTGCACGGTGCCCCCAGGCGTGGACTCTTTCTATCTCGAGATCTTCGATGAGGTGAGAGGGACGTGCCAGCTATTATGGAGGCTTGCCTGGGGCCTCTCCCTCTTGTCTCCCGCAGAGAGCCTTCTCCATGGACGACCGCATTGCCTGGACCCACATCACCATCCCGGAGTCCCTGAGGCAGGGCAAGGTGGAGGACAAGTGGTACAGCCTGAGCGGGAGGCAGGGGGACGACAAGGAGGGCATGATCAACCTCGTCATGTCCTACGCGGTGAGCTGCACGCCTGGGCGGGGTGGGGCGCATTGACCCCGGGACCATCTCCGCTGTGTTTCAGCTGCTTCCAGCTGCCATGGTGATGCCACCCCAGCCCGTGGTCCTGATGCCAACAGTGTACCAGCAGGGCGTTGGCTATGTGCCCATCACAGGTGCGTGTGCTCCCTCCCTGGGTGCCTCTCCCACGTTTTTACCAAACTTGATCTTTGCTTCCAGGGATGCCCGCTGTCTGTAGCCCCGGCATGGTGCCCGTGGCCCTGCCCCCGGCCGCCGTGAACGCCCAGCCCCGCTGTAGCGAGGAGGACCTGAAAGCCATCCAGGACATGTTCCCCAACATGGACCAGGAGGTGATCCGCTCCGTGCTGGAAGCCCAGCGAGGGAACAAGGATGCCGCCATCAACTCCCTGCTGCAGATGGGGGAGGAGCCATAGAGCCTCTGCCTCGATGCCGTTTTGCCCCCGCTCTTTGGACACGCCGACCCGGCGCTCCCCAAGGAATGCTGTCCCAACAAGATTCCCGTGAAAGAGCACCCGTGTCGCCCCCTCCCGTGGACTTCTGTGCCGCCCCGTCCACACCTGTTCTTGGGTGCATGTGGGTTTTCGGTTCCTGGCGGTCCAGGACGGGGCGGGGGCTCCCCTCCCATCTCGTGCTGGGAGGTCTCAGCGCGCTCTCCTGTCCCTGGGACGTGCGTCTCTCCTTCTCATGCCGTTCTGGAAAATGCTCTTGCTGTAGAGAGCAGCTGCTTCTGCCAGGGTGTTGGAGGTGGTGGAGCGCCTTCCGATTCCATTCATGGCATTTTGTGATGTGATGTAATTGGAATAGAGCTGTTGATTTAAGGCACACACAATCCCTCACACTGTGGGTTTTTTTTAGAACTTCCCAGACGAAAACTCACGCCCTTGCCCTAACGCGCTTTGCTGTGAGCCTGGCCCCTGCCCAGGGCTTGGGTCTGGTGAGCTGAGCAGCTTCCTGTGGATGGTGTGGGGCCGGCCTCTGGCCTGGCTCACCTGGCCACTGTCCAGCCAGCCTTGTGACAGACTCCGGCCTGAAGGCAGAATGAACCCACACCTGGAGTGAGGAAGGGGGCCTGGCACGGTTGGCCAGGCTCTGCCTGATTGCCAGCCAGCGGGCATCTGAAGCCGGGTCCTTCGCCCGCCGGAGGCTGCCGTCCGTCTCTCCTGCTGCGCTCGTGCCAGCTCCGTGGGTGTCCTCCCAGGGAGCTTCTCTTCTCAACAGGCCTTGCGAGGCTGGGGTGAGAGGTGATAGAGGCAGCACTGTGCATGATTCCGAGAGGGTGTGGTGGCACTGCCAGCCGACTGCTGACAGCTTGGGAGCTGCTGTGCCCAGGACGTGGGTTCAGCGTGGGCGAGGAAAGCCTGGCGAGCGTGGCCCTGTAAAAGCTTTCTGAGGCGGGAGGCGCTCACTTACCTCTGACTGCCTGGGCGCTGCGTGTAGCATCTTGGCCTACAGGACAGATTTTAGGTGACACCTGGTTATGACAGTCAGAAATTTGAGAAGCTTCTCACAAGTGATGCACTTTAAATAATCTGCATGCCATTGAGACACCTGCATGTCTGGTGTTTGTGGTTCAAGTGTCTTGCCGCCGGCCTTCGGATGTAAACCCACTGATAACGGACAGAAAGAGAATGCCCACAAGTGGGTCTTCTGTGGAAGATGCAGAAGGAGGAAGTTAGTGCTTACATTTTAGTCTTTTTCTCCCTCAAAAAAATAGGTTAAGTTTCAGTGCCAGCTAGAAAATACTGCTTTCTGCCATCGATTGGGGGTGGTTTTTGTCAAATATACTGTTGATAAATATTTATTTTTGTAAACTTGAAGTGTGTGGTGGCCGTGGGGGAGGGACATGCTGGCAGCAGGCGCCTTCTTCAGCTGTGGGTCCTAAAGGCCTTTGATCCTTTGAAGAAGAAAGACATGGTATTTGTTCAGCAGACGCCGACCACTCAGACGGAGGGGCCCCTGGGATTCCCTGTCTCAGATGGCCTGGTCTTACGCCTGTGTAGATTTCTTCTCCATTGGGAATGAAGGTGTCAGGCGGGACTGGAACGTTCTAGATGGTATGTTCCGTGATATTAACAACTCTAACCCAGGACAGACCACAAGCCACACTCAGAGGCCTCACTGTGCTGGGGGCTTCGGTGTCCAGGCGCCCAGGTGTGGCCACCAGCACCGGTTTCTGCCTTCGCGTTGCTGGGGTGCAGTGAGACTGCCACACGCGTGCACATGTGGCTCTGTGGGTGTCTCCTAGAGAGGACGTGGCCCCTGCTGCCAGCCCTTGAGCAGCCCGTGTGGGGGCCCGAGGGACCCACACAGTGGGGGCCAGCCTCGCTGGAGGGAGAGCAACCCTTTGCCGATGACCACGCTTGCCGCCATCTCTTAGTTTTCTTTTTCACAAGCGCTTTATTTTTTTAATAGACAAATCACATTTTGCAAGGCCTTTAATTAAATAAGATTCTTCTTTCCTTCATTTTATGCTTTATTTCCTGTTTGAAGGCTTACTGTAGAAGTGGCTTACTGTAGAAGCAGCTTGCTGAGCCCCTCCGAGCGGTCCCCAGAATTAGCTGGTTCACAACCCCCACCCTCCCCCGCCCCCGCCTGTGTCAGGTGTGGATGAGGTCGTCACACTCAGAAGGACAGGCTTGTCTGCCAGCTCACAAGGGGAGGCTGCAGTGGGTTTGGGAGCTGGGTTTAGGCCCCTGGTGTCTGAGGGCCCAGGCCTTGCCAGCCTCTGCTGCTCCTGCTCCTGGGTTTGAAGATGCAGGCCGATCGCCAGCTCCGTGGCAGCGGTCACTAAGGACAGCCTGACTGTGCCATCTTGGAGCCTCAGGCGGGGCTCCGGAGATAGAAGACAGGTCGCCGGAGGCTCCCCCTCCTCTCCTCTCCCCTCTGCAGATGCTCCCTGGGCGCTACCCTGCAGGGTGCCAGGCAGGAGTGGTCTCAGAACGTGCGCTTCTGATTATTTTACTGGGGTCCATTGTCCAGATTTTTCTTTGATTGTAAAATATATTTTTACTTTTTAGTCTTCTAATTTAATAAATGATCCATATAAAAATAGAGAAATAAAGTCCTTTAAGGGAAGGTTTACCATGTTTGTTCCCGAGTATTTTTTAACTTAA